CTCCAAAAATGTCACCTCCAAAAAACAAATAAGGCAGGGCGCGGTGGCTCACGCCTGTAATCCCAGCACTTTGGGAGGCCGAGGCGGGCGGATCACAAGGTCAGGAGATCTAGACTATCCTGGCTAACACGGTGAAACCCCGTCTCTACTAAAAATATAAAAAATTAGCCGGGGCCGGGCGCGGTGGCTCACGCCTGTAATCCCAGCACTTTGGGAGGCCGAGGCGGGTGGATCACGAGGTCAGGAGATCGAGACCATCCTGGCTAACACGGTGAAACCCCGTCTCTACTAAAAATACAAAAAATTAGCCGGGCGTGATGGCGGGCGCCTGTAGTCCCAGCTACTCGGGAGGCTGAGGCAGGAGAATGGCGTGAACCCGGGAAGCGGAGCTTGCAGTGAGCCGAGATCGCGCCACTGCACTCCAGCCTGGGCGACAGAGCGAGACTCCGTCTCAAAAAAAAAAAAAAAAAAAAAAAAAAAAAAATTAGCCGGGCGTGGTGGCGGGTGCCTGCAGTCCCAGCTGCTCTGGAGGCTGAGGCAGGAGAATGGCGTGAACCCGGGAGGCGGAGCTTGCAGTGAGCCTAGATGGCGCCACTGCACTCCAGCCTGGGCGACAGAGCGAGACTCTGTCTCAAAAACAAACAAACAAACAAAAAACAAATAAGACTCGCCGACCCATGCCATAGATTGACGACCCTTGAAGGTGGCTCGTGTACCCAGGTTAAGCCACGTGTCTCTAAAATGTTCATTTAGGCGGCGCTGTGTTACCTGCGGGAATCCCCGACCTGCGGCTCCTGACCACGGGCCACCCCGCCCAGACCCTGCAGGCGGGCTCTCCACGAGGGTCTGCGCAGCCCCGCGGGGGTCCTGACAGGCCGAGCGACTGCAGTAGGAGGGGGCGGGCCCGGCTCTCGGTCCGCCCCCACGCCGGGCTCGGGGTGGGGGCTCGGGGCCTATTACGGGATGGAAGCTCCGGGTGTCGCGGGGGCGGGAGGAATTAAGGGAGGGAGAGAGGCGCGCGGGTGAAAGGCGCATTGATGCAGCCTGCGGCGGCCTCGGAGCGCGGCGGAGCCAGACGCTGACCACGTTCCTCTCCTCGGTCTCCTCCGCCTCCAGCTCCGCGCTGCCCGGCAGCCGGGAGCCATGCGACCCCAGGGCCCCGCCGCCTCCCCGCAGCGGCTCCGCGGCCTCCTGCTGCTCCTGCTGCTGCAGCTGCCCGCGCCGTCGAGCGCCTCTGAGATCCCCAAGGGGAAGCAAAAGGCGCAGCTCCGGCAGAGGGAGGTGGTGGACCTGGTGAGTCCGAGGGAGCCGAGCCGGGACCGCCGGAGTTTTCTTTGCCTTTTCTTTCTCATTATAGTATAATGGAATGTGCTTACAAGGGCCAGCAGGAGTGCCTGGTCGAGACGGGAGCCCTGGGGCCAATGGCATTCCGGGTACACCTGGGATCCCAGGTCGGGATGGATTCAAAGGAGAAAAGGGGGAATGTCTGAGGGAAAGCTTTGAGGAGTCCTGGACACCCAACTACAAGCAGTGTTCATGGAGTTCATTGAATTATGGCATAGATCTTGGGAAAATTGCGGTAAGTTTGAATTATTTTAAAATTGAAGCAAGTTAATTAAATCCCATTTCTATGTTTGTGACAGGAGTGTACATTTACAAAGATGCGTTCAAATAGTGCTCTAAGAGTTTTGTTCAGTGGCTCACTTCGGCTAAAATGCAGAAATGCATGCTGTCAGCGTTGGTATTTCACATTCAATGGAGCTGAATGTTCAGGACCTCTTCCCATTGAAGCTATAATTTATTTGGACCAAGGAAGCCCTGAAATGAATTCAACAATTAATATTCATCGCACTTCTTCTGGTATGTAAAATTGTGACATTGCAAGATGTGCCAGAAAGATGTAACTTTCATCTTTGTCTTGCAGTGGAAGGACTTTGTGAAGGAATTGGTGCTGGATTAGTGGATGTTGCTATCTGGGTTGGTACTTGTTCAGATTACCCAAAAGGAGATGCTTCTACTGGATGGAATTCAGTTTCTCGCATCATTATTGAAGAACTACCAAAATAAATGCTTTAATTTTCATTTGCTACCTCTTTTTTTATTATGCCTTGGAATGGTTCACTTAAATGACATTTTAAATAAGTTTATGTATACATCTGAATGAAAAGCAAAGCTAAATATGTTTACAGACCAAAGTGTGATTTCACACTGTTTTTAAATCTAGCATTATTCATTTTGCTTCAATCAAAAGTGGTTTCAATATTTTTTTTAGTTGGTTAGAATACTTTCTTCATAGTCACATTCTCTCAACCTATAATTTGGAATATTGTTGTGGTCTTTTGTTTTTTCTCTTAGTATAGCATTTTTAAAAAAATATAAAAGCTACCAATCTTTGTACAATTTGTAAATGTTAAGAATTTTTTTTATATCTGTTAAATAAAAATTATTTCCAACAACCTTAATATCTTTAAATTAATTGCCACTAAAA